CCGGGAGCCTCCCGGGGGCAGATCTGTGCTGAGGTTTTGCAGGGATCAGCTGGCTGTCTCCGCCCCTGCACGTCCCGGCTCCTTCTCAGCTCACCCTTTCTTGTTGTGCCATGACAGGTGGCTGCCACGCACAGCAATGCTGTTGAATCTCAGAAATTAAACAACCTGAAAAGGCGTGAGAAGCTGGGCACATGCATGAATTGTTTATGTAAAGCTCAGAAGCTGCACAGCTAAAGGGCTCGGTGAGGGAGGCATCATAGGTGTTGAAGCCTCAACGTTGTCTGTGCAGGCACGGCCAGGCTGGTGGCACCTCTGCCAGGAGGGCAGGGGGTGGGGGTGGGGCCGCGGGCTGAGATCGGGAGGGAACAGGCAGCCAGCTCTGGAGGCTGGCAGAGCGAGGTTTTGTTTCTTCCTATAGGACGTGGTGACTTAAGACTTTAGAATAATTTGTGAAGCTCTGCATTTATGTTTTAGGCATTTTATGTAAATATTTTATATTTCTCACTAGTAAAAAGTTTAAGAGAATACACCCACGGGACAATCTGCAATGATACACGTTCTATAAAGTTCTTCTCAGCTTTGTTTGTGTGAAAAGCATTAGTGCTGTTTGCAGAGAGAAGCTGAGTGAATAAGTTACATGATAGCCACAAGCTGGAAAAATACCAAGTGTTCAGCAAGGGATGAGTGTGGGCCACCGCTCCTGATGTGCACTAGAAAGAGAGGGCTGTGGATGATTCCTTGGTGCGATGTGTGAAAACACCCGGGCCTCTACACGCACGGGTCTGGGGAGGCCCCTGCGTGTCCACGGGCCCACGCCCACCACCACCACCACGGTGCTGCCACAGGGATGCTCTCTGGGGGGCGGGGTCATGGGAGATTGCATTGTATTGTATTTTTCCTTTCTGCTTCCCATTTCTCGGAGACAAATCTGGTTGCCATGGAGACCATGCTGTTGTCAAGGTGGCTGATTGGCCGGCGCGGGATGCGGGGACGTTTCCTTGGGCCCCCGGCGGGCGCAGCCCTCAGCCCACACTGCGGAGCCAGGCGGCAGCATGGACCGGGCTGGGGCAGACATGTGGGCCAGCACCTTCACCCTGGCCATGGCCGAGAGGAAGCCCCAGGACGTCTGGGTTCTGCTACCTGAGCACAGCCTGGTCCCGGGATGCCTGGACGGCGGTGGTGTCCAGTACCTGCTGGTGGGGCTCTCGAGGTGCGGCCAGAGGTTGGGGACCCTGGGAGAGGTGCACTCACACACACTTCTTTCCCCGCCGCAGGCTCCAGTGCGGTCACTGTCCGGGGACCTGGGACTCGGCCCATGTGCACGTCCTCTTCCACCTGTGGTGGGACAGGGCCAGCCACCGGGGGCTGGTGAAGATGCGCATCTGGGGCCAGCGGTGCAGGCTGTGCCCCGCACCCGGGGACTGCCAGGTGAGGCCCCCGGGCGAGCAGCCCTTCCTCAGCAGGCTGGTCTTGCACATCCTGCAGGACTGCTACGGGGATGGCCCCGGCCCAGCCCGGCACCCCAGGGAGGCCTATGAGGGCTGCTGTGAGGCCTGTGAGCTGGGGGTCTGCTTCCTCCAGAAGGCCCCAGACCCCGCCTGGAGCGCCAACGCCACAAAAGGCAACTTCCCCGCCACGGCCTGGGGTGGCACTGGCACCGTCTCCAGGGGCAAACCGCTGTCCACCCCTGGCGACGACCTTGGCAAGGGTGGCGTTGTCATCGCCATCCCCTTCTCCCTTGTGGGTACCAGCAATGACCAGGTGCCCATCGCTGAGGGCCCTGCCCCCCCTGCGGGGGCCTCTCTCCCTGTGACTGGCAGCTGTGAGGCCCTGGTCATCGGCCAGGGCTCCATCTTCCTGTCTGGGGATTCAGTGGCCATGCCTGGGGGCAAAGGCTTCCCGGTGGCCATTGGAGACCCCCTCTTCCACGGCCCCGGCCTCCTCGGCAGCAGCATCCAGACCTTCGAGCTCAAGGGCTTCCTCTTCAAAGGCCGGGGCTCCCTCTGCAGCCCGGTTGGCGTGGCCCAGGGCTGGGGCCCCATCTCCCTCAACAATGGCCTCGTCCCTGTGGGGAAACACACGCCAACCGTGTTCTACTGTGTGGGCCTCTCGGCCAGCGGGGAGGGCTCCCTCACCTTCCCCTCCTCCCTCACCAGCATCTTCACCAACACCCTCTCGGAGCCCACCGATGGCCCTGTGGCCACTAAAGAGGCCTCCATCACCTTCCCCTTCATCTTTACTGATGTCAAGGATGCCGTTGCTGAGGTGGCTGAAGGCAACGGGAAGGAAGGAGGCGGCCAGGGCCTCGTCCCAGTGGGTCACGACGCCCTGCCAGAGACCAATGCTGGTGGCCTCCCCTCCCAGGTCAAGGGCTCCCTTGCCCTCCCCTTCCCTGCTGATGTCCAAGGCAAAGATGCCTTTACTGACATCACTGAAGGCAAAGAGAAGGAAGGTGGCCTGGTCACCGCGGGTCACGACGCCCCTCTGGAGGCCAATGCCGAGGGCCCCATCACGGTTAGTGAGGGCTGCATCACCATCCCCTTCGCAGTCTTCGATGTCATAAAGCGCAAGGGCGGTGGCCACGTTGCCTACGGCCCCCAGGGCAATGGCTGCTTCTCCCAAGGCTATTACCAGAAGAGGCAGCTGAGGTCCAGGTTCCACAAGGCCCGCTGTGGGTGCCGCCGGGAGGAAGACGAGCGCCCTGGCCGTGCCTGCCGTAGGCCGCACGCCGAGCCCTACGAGGACTTCTGGATCTGGGTGTCCATGACCGTGTGCGTCTTCTGGCTGATGTGCATGTGTCGGCTGAACCCCGGGATCTACCCGCAGCAAGTGTGACGCCCCGAAGTTCAGGCAACCCTCGCCTCTGGGACCCCGCCTCGCCTCTGAGACACCCCCCAACCCCGCCTTTGAGATGCCCGCCCCGCCTCCGAGACCCCGCCTCCACCTCCGAGACCCCTTTCTCTGAGACCCCCGCCTCTGAGGCCCCGCCCCCCGCCTCCGAGACCCCGCCCTGCCTCTGAGACCCCGCCTCACCTCTGAGACACCCCCCAACCCCACCTTTGAGATGCCCGCCCCGCCTCCGTGGCCCCGCCTCCACCTCCGAGACCCCGCCTCCACCTCCGAGACCCCTTTCTCTGAGACCCCTGCCTCTGAAGCCCCGCCCCCCGCCTCCGAGACCCCGCTTCACCTCCGAGGCCCCGCCCCCCGCCTCCGAGACCCCGCCCCCCGCCTCCGAGACCCCGCCTCACCTCTGAGACCCCGCCCCCGCCAGCAGCTCAGCCCCTCCTGTCTCTTGCCCCTGGTTTTGTGGGTCTGCCCTGAGCTGTGCCTGTGTGCTCCAGCCTCTTCCTATGTGTGTAACTTCAATAAAACCAAGCAAAGCCAGCCACGCAGCCCTCCACCTAGGGGAGGTTTCC